AGCCAGTGAAATCGAAAAGAGCGATGGAAAATGACCTCACACTCCATAGGGCTTTGGTTCGTAAGACACAGAGAATACTGATATCCTTGTGCGAAGAACTAACTTGCTGTTGAGAGATCAATTCAGAGGATGCTCAAGCTCCGTTATCACTTTCATTTTACTAAACTGAGAAAGGAAGGTTGAGGAATGCATCAACGGTTAAGCACAGTGCAGGTTCCTACAGCGACTGGAGTTTTTTGGTAGTTGGGAGTGTTTCCCTCAATCTTTGGGCAAGCCGTCAGCAGTGGCAGGAACAGGAACAGACAGCTGGGAAACCCTTTCTTTCCCCAATCGTCTTCTAGCTTAGCTTTAGGCTTGTATGCCCATCGCGCATGCGTCAATTTTTCTCTTTTAAGATGGGCGGGGCAGAGTCTTTGCTCCTTTGGCGATCCTGAAGGGGTGGAGCTAAGCTGTTTCCAGGGTGACAGAGTGGCGACCTCGGTGGTCGATTGAGCAGGTCTGAGAATTGTTCCCAAAGGGTTGTGCGTCACCGAGTCGTTGGCGCTGTCATGGCGGGTGTGCTGAAGAAGGTGAGACGAATGGAGGTCACTGTTGGAATTTAGACTGTGGGGGTAGACTCAGTCCGATAGCCCTACTTCCCGCGGGTGTTGACCCCTACTGTCGCGGGCTCGGCGGTGCTTTTCGGGGACTCGTTCTGCATGCCTTACCGGGTAGGGCAGGTTAGTGGTTCCGCTCCGAGAGTCAGGAAAAAAGCTCCAAACAAGCGAGACTGAGAGACCAGTAGCTGGCTTTAGACCAGTTTTAGCCGGGGGATTCGTGGTTTTGTATTTCCTTAGCGTGCTGGATGTATGGAAACCGTAGTAAACAGCATGAATCGTGTTTTGTTTTTGAACAGACCACTGGCCTTGTGGGATTGGCTGTGTGCAATACTCCTCACGAGGTATGTACCTTTGTTCTTTCTTCGTTCTTGAATTCCCAAGGAAGACTAAATTCCTGTCACTTTGCTTATTGCAGGGTTAACGGGATACAGATGTTTCAAGCCCTTAATTACAAGCCGCGTGAGCTCTTGAGACACGGGCGCTGTCCACCTACTTCGTTGATCCGATGTCACATTTTTATTTATTTTTGCCATGACCTCTTTATTAAGCCAGTTTTCTTGTTGACTTTTTCCTTGACATTTTCATGGCTTCACTTGTGCTTGCTTCTGTCAGCGCCATCTCAAATTTATATCTCCGTTTTCCATCTTTTCTCCTTGCCTTACCGTTTCTGCTTAGGTGCGTTGGATTACATATATTTAGGCTTACTAAAGGTACTGCCCCCTTTTCCTTCTGTTAGGTCTTTTCCATCTGTATTCACGAATGTTTTCATCAAAAAAACCCACAAAATTTTTTTATTCTTCTTGTCCCTTCTATAATCACACCATTTCTTTGCTTCACTTTACAGATAACTCAAAAGAGTTATCTCTATTTTCTCCAATTTCTTTCTTATTCACCCTTGAATGCACTCAGTCACCCTTGGCGTTTTTCAAGTTCACCAATTATCTCCATGCTGCCAAATCCAATGGTCAGCTCATATTTCTCACCTTCATTGACCTAATAGCAGCGTTTTTTGACACATTTGACACTTTTTCCATCACGCTCTTTTCAAGTTCACCAGTTATCTCCATGTTGCCAAATCCAATGGTCAGCTTATGTTTCTCACCTTCATTGACCTAATAGCAGCGTTTTTTTTTTTTTGACACATTTGACACTTTTTCCATCATGCGCTTTCTTTACTGGGCTTCAGGACTCCCCCAGTCTCCTGATTTTTTCCCCCTACTCTTTGGCTTTCTCTTTTTCTGGTTATTTCTCTTATGCCCACTTTTAAAATTTGAGTTAGTCAGGATTTAGTTCTTGGACCTTTTCTTTTGGACCTGTACTCTGTCACCAAGAGAGAGCAAATCCAAATAGAGAACGGTTTTAAATACCACCTATACACTGACAACAGATTTCCATGTAAAGCACTGACCTCTTCCTTTATAAAAGTCCTGAATATTTAATTGCTTAGTGGGCATCTCTATTTGTATGTGTCAGACAGGCAACCCAAACTTAACATGTCCAAAATGGGGTTCCTGATCTTCTGCCTAAAACCTGCTCTTCTCTCAGTCTTGCTCATCTCAATTAATGGCAGCTCAATTATTTTGACTCAGGTCAGAAACTTGAAATCATCTTTGATTCCTTCCTTTCTCTTACACTCCACATTTGTTATTTCAGTAAACCCTCTAGGTTCCACCTTCAAAATATATCTTGATTTTGACAACATCTCACTACCTCCTCTGCTACTACCCTCTTCCTCAGTCACCATCATCACTGATGTGGATAATTGCATTCACTTCTTAACTGCCTCTCAATGCTTGTCACAGCCTCCATTTGGTCTTTTTTTCCAGCCAGGCTACTAGAGTTAGTCTGTTAAAATATGAGGTAGGTCAGATCTCTCCTTTCCTTAAAACTAATGGCTTTCCATTTCACTCTAAATAAAGACAAGTTTCTTACTGTGACCCTCTGGTTCACTATTCTACTGATTTATTTTGTTATGTCTCTACTAGAATGTAGGTTTCATGAAGGCAGGGATTTGTAATTGTTTCACTGCTAGAACTCTGTCACATAGTATGTGCTCAGTAAATAGTGTTAGTTGAATGAGTGTCTTGCACTTCCTATGATTTCATAATAACTTTATTGTCATTGATGTAAAGAACTGAACTCATGGTTTTTCCCTTCTAAATATATTTCTTCCTCTGTGGGCTGTATTTTTCTTGATAGTTTCAGATCTTTCTACTCCCTAGGCTGGGAATTTGGACATCATAGTTGGTATTTCTCTTATACTTGTACTCTCATATTCATTCCAATGATGATTTTTATTTTTATTTTTTTTGCTGATCCTTTTCTATAACAGCTCTCCAGTCTGACTTCTGTTTACTATTTCTATTGTTACTACCATAGTTCAGGTCCTTGTTCTTGTTTAGAGAATTGCAACAACCTCCTTACTGGCCTTTCTGCCTTGTTTCTCCTTCAGTCCTTTTAACTCACTACAATGAAGCTAATTTTCCTAATCTAATCATATGATTTTCCTAAATCTTTTAATTGTCCACAGAATAAAGCCCGAATGCTTTAACTTGGAATGCAGAACCACTTATAATGTGACATTTTCTCTAACTTTATCTCCTATGCATTTCCTTATGTGTCCTGTACAGCAGTATATTCCAAAATCCCCAGTGGATGTCTGAAAACCACATATAGTACCAAACTGTATATATGCTATGTTTTGTTTCATACATACCTATAATAAAGTTTAATTTATGAATTAGGCACAATAAGAGATAAGCAGGCTGGACGTGCTGGCTCACGCCTGTAATCCCAGCACTTTGGGAGGCTGAGGCGGGTGGATTGCTTTAGCCCAGGAGTTTAAGACCAGCCTGGCCAACATGGCAAAACCCCGTCTCTACAAAAAATGTGGAAATTAATCAGGTGTGGTGGTGTGCACCTAGTCCCAGCTACTCGGGAGGCAGAGGCAGCAGGATTGCTTGAGCCCCAGAGGTTGAGGCTGCAGTGAGCTGTGATGATGCCATTACACTCTAGCCTGGGTGATGGAGTGAGACCCTGTCTCAAAAAAGAAAAAAAAAAAAAAGAGATAACAACTAATAAAATAGAACAATTATAACAATATACTGTAATAAAAGTTATGTGAATGTGGTCTCTTTGTCTCAAAATATCTTACTGTACTGTACCACCCTCTTGTGATGAAGAAAGGATAGAGTGGGATAGTGTGAGATTTCACCACACTACTTTGAACGGCACATAGTTTAAAACTTATAAATTGTTTATTTCTGGAATTTTTCATTTAATATTTTCTGACTGAGGTTGACTATTAGTAACTGAAACCTTGGAAAATGAAACCACGGATGGGTAAAGGGGAGCTACTGTATTCTAACCAAGTGCTGGCCATTAAAAACATAATGCGAGCCTTAAATGTAAGCCATATTTGTATGTAATTTAAAATTTTCTAGGACTAATTTTTTAATGAAGAAAAAGGTAAAATTTAATTATTTTATTTACCCTAACAAATCTAAAATATTGCCATTTCAGTATATAATAAAAAAATTAATGGTATTTTATAGTGTTTTTCTTCATACTAAATTTTCCAACTCTGGTATGTATTTATACTTATAACACATCTCAGTTTGGACTAGCCACATATCAAATGCTCAGTAGCCATATTTAGCTAGCATCTACTGTTTTAGACAGCACAGTTCAAGAAAATAGAACTATATACCACTTCCTTATGTTTGCTGTATTTTCTGCCATTCAGTTCTATGTATTCTGTATGTAATTGCCTTTTCCAATATCATTTAAGTTTCTATGATCTACCATCCCTCTGGGTCTATCTTAGATGCCACCTTTTTGAAATATGAATGCTTCTCTGGTCTCAGCTGAAGTGAATTCTTCTTCTGCTATAGAAAAATAATGCTAATACTTAGTGAAACTTAATGTGTACCAGGTACTGTTCTAAGTTGTATATACCCTATGAGGCAGTATTATTCCCATCTTACAGATGAGGGATGAAGGCACAGAGATGGAAATAACTTGTCCAGTGCACCTAAGGAGTGGAGCCAGTGTAAACTCAAGCAGTTATGTTCTGGTTAGCACACCCTTAACCGTTGCTAAGTATTATAATATCTCTTTGCTCTATGTATTTCCCCATCCCTGCCAAACACACACTTATTTTTTCTTTTTATCATTTTTATTATTTTTCCTCTTCTGTAGCTTACCCTGTGATATGGTTTAGCTCTGTCCCCATCCAAATCTCATCTTGAATTGTAGCTCCCATAATCCCCATGTGTCGTGGGAGAGGAACCTGGTGGGAGGTAATTGAATCATGGGGTGGGTTTTTCCCATGCTGTTCTTGTGATAGTGAAGAAGTCTCGTGAGATCTGATGGTTTTATAAAGGGCAGGTCCCCTGCACATGCTCTCTTGCTTCCTGCCATGTAAGACAAGCCTTTGCCCCTCTTTCATCTTCTGCCATGATTGTGAGGCCTCTCCAGCCATGTGGAACTGTAAGTTCATTAAACTTCTTTTCCTTTATAAATCACCCAGTCTCAGGTATGTCTCTATTAGCAGCATGAGAACAGATAAGTACACTCGATAGTACCTTAAACATATTGGAGTGTGATCCATGTCCAGTCTATCTTTATACGCAAACAGTGTGGTATTGTACATGGAAGTACTGAGTATATTTTTTCGCGGGTAGCGACTGTCTGGGGCTGGTGTTGCGTGGTGGTAAAAATAATTTACCAAGACATTTGAGGTAAAGAAAGGCAGATTTATTAGAGAAAGTATGAAAATACATTGCAAGAAAGCTATTGGCAAGTCAGCAAAAGAGGAGCTGAATGCAAGTAGCAAAGGCTTGCTGGGGATCTTAAAGGATGGTGCTTGTGCTGTGGGCTGAAGAGAGCTTTGTGCAGTACTGATAACACCTAGGTTGCAATGAGCTATCAGGCGAGGGTCTGATGATAGCTGGGCACAGGAAGATTGTGAGTTATTTGTGGAGGAGGACTGTGTGTCCTGGACCATGAAGAAAGGTGGACTTCTAGCTTATCTGCTTTTTTATTTTTGCTTTACCCTGTTCCCTTATTAGGACTGCACACAATTTTTTTTTTTTTTTTTTTTTTTTAGTTATACTTTAAGTTCTGGGGTACATGTGCAGAACGTGCAGGTTTGTTACATAGGTATACACGTGCCATGGTGGTTTGCCGCACCCATCAACCCGTCATCTACATTAGGTATTTCTCCTAATGCTATCCCTCCCCTGGCCCCCCACCCACTGACAGGCCCCAGTGTGTGATGTTCCCCTCCCTGTGTCCATGTGTTCTCATTGTTCAACTCTCACTTATGAGTGAGAACATGTGATGTTTGGTTTTCTGTTCTTGTGTTAGTTTGCTGAGAATGATGGTTTCCAGCTTCATCCATTTCCCTGCAAAGGATATGAGCTCATCCTTTTTTATGGCTGCATAGTATTCCATGTTGTATATGTGTCATATTTTCTTTATCCAGTCTATCACTGGGCATTTGGGTTGGTTCCAAGTCTTTGCTATTATGAATAGTGAGGACTGCACACATTTTTTTTTTTTAATTGAAAAAAAAGGTTGCTCTTTAGGAGAAGGGTTTGTATACTTGTAATTATTGAGACTTACTCCTGGAGTGATCATGTCTTGTTTGTTTCAACTGTTCTGGTTCATACCTGTGTTTTGGCGTAATGATTAATAGGTATCTTTTCACTGTTATAAGTGTCCAAGTTTGGATGATAAACTAAGTGTCCACCCTATTGATAACATTTTTTCTTTTATTCTATATTAATAGTCCCCTGTTCTCATCTGTATTTCTCTAGACACTGATACATTTTTGTCAGGAAAGATGAAAATTTAAAACCTGAATTTTAGATCATATTAAAACTTAATTAAAATGCTATATTAAAAACTAATATATGCATTATATATTTAAATTGGAGAGGATCAACTTCTTACTGATTTCTATACTGAAGTTTAAGTTCAGTGTGCTTCAGTACATGCTATGCATTGACTCAATTCTCTTGCTACTTTTTCGGTTGAGCCTTTTATGCAGACTTTATGTCGTAACTCATTCATAATCAGAAGCAAGAACACTGAAGTATTATGACCGTATTTAGTTAAATTTGATCATACAGATGTAATGATTATATGTGTTTATTTCTACAGAAATTCAAATAAGAAAAATTAAAAAAAAAAATTTGCAGTGCTTCGGACCTCACTTTGAAAAATACTGATTCAGGCTGGGTGGGCTCACGCCTGTAATCCCAGCACTTTGGGAGGCTGAGGTGGGCGGATCACCTGAAGTCAGGAGTTTGAGACCATCCTGGCCAACATGGCAAAACCCTGTCTCTACTAAAAATAGAAAAAATAGCCAGGTATGGTGGCGGGTACCTGTAATCCCAGCTACCCTATGGAAATTTGTATGGTTTGTCTTTTCAGAGGCTAAGAATATTGTACACAAAGATTCTTGATGTTCTTGAGGAAATCCCTAAAAATGCAGCATATAGAAAGTATACAGAACAGATTACAAATGAGAAGCTGGCTATGGTTAAAGCGGTAAGTAGCTAAGTCAGTTTTGTTGTCTTGTGTTCTTTAATTTTTTTTCTCCCTGAAATTATAGGAACCAGATGTTAAAAAATTAGAAGACCAACTTCAAGGCGGTCAATTAGAAGAGGTGATTCTTCAGGTAAAGAAAAAGTTGACTATTTAGGTGTTTGGCCAATGATCTTTTAAAAAATTTGTATTAACAGGCTGAACATGAACTAAATCTGGCAAGAAAAATGAGGGAATGGAAACTATGGGAGCCATTAGTGGAAGAGCCTCCTGCCGATCAGTGGAAATGGCCAATATAATTATTAAGTGACTTTGGTGTGTTCATGGGAAACTGATGTAATTAAATATTCTGTTATATTAAGAGCGTGTTCTTATTACTGACATTTTGTAATCAAGAAAAGTGATATAGAAAATATGTAGGAGACTGTTAAAATTGGTGATTATGGTAATATGGTCATGTGAATCAATTTTTGATTTATAAAGTACTCACACAAGTTGTTTCAAAGATGATATTTCTGTGAACAGAGAGGCCATGGGAAGATTTGAAAATTATTAAAGAAAAATTCCTACAGATTTTCAATGCAGAGACCATAATCAAAAAGTAAACTTTCTTTAGTAGTATGTTCAATACATCATTTAATTTTTTAAGTTATCCTGAAGAAGGAAAGGTCCTTAATTATTATAGTCTAAACAAATTTATAGATTACTGTTTGAAGTAAATAATACGAGTGAATATTTTCAAATGTGATAAAATAGCACAAGTGGCTGGTGATAAAATTTGAAATTATGGTTAACCTCAGCTGTGATCTTATGTATGTAAAGTGAAATTTAAATAGATAATTATAGGTTGATTACAAAATCCATAGTGTCATTTTATTTTAGTCATTATTGAATTATACCATTTACTCTGTTTTCTTATAGTCTTAATTTTATTATATTTTGTTGTTACTGTATTATATTTGAAAACCTTCAAATTAGAATACATTGTACAGTTAAAGAAATTGACTTGGTACTTAAAAGAAAGATTTCCCATTGCATACAGGTTATTGGAGAAATTTTCCTTTTGTTGCATTTGTGGAAGTTAGTTTTCTGGCCCGTGGCCTTTAATTTTCTTAATCAACCTAATTACATCAGGATAGAGGTAGAGTTTCTGTAAAAGAAGAGACATTAAGAGTTCCTGAAATTTATATCTGGCATACGGATAGGCTTATATTCAAAACATCTTAGTCATACGACCATAAATTAAAAGTGGAGTCACTAAATAGTTTGCAGTACGTTTCTAATATAAGTGTAGGTGGGTATCAAAACAAGACAAATGCTGTTCAGGGAAAGAAGTTGGCAAGCTTAAGGTTAAACAAAAATAAAATTACATGTGTTTTCGCCTTCCTAGCTCCCTGTCATTCCTAAATACTTGGTTAAATTTAACGTGGTATCTCTTTCCTTCATAGATAGTACTATACTCTTGTGGGGTTTTGTGTATACGTGTGTGTGTGTGTGTGTGTGTGTGTGTGTGTGTGTGTGTGTGTGCACGCGCATGCGCACATTTGCTCAGAATGAGAAAAAAATGGTATTTTTCCTTCTTTCCAGTATATTTCTCCCCTCATAGAGCTGTAACATGAATACTAAATAAATATTAAATAAGGTGGATTCTTAGAGGTTAGAGTGCAAGAAGGCTCCTTCTGGTGGGGAAGTGTTAGAGGGGGAGTTAGAAGCCCAGGGTTTCTCATTCTCATGGTTCTAGTGTTGTTAACTCAATGACTACATTGAGGCAAGTTTGGCCTGTTTCTCAGAATGGCCTATTTCTAATGCTGCAAAAGAAATAGAATATGATTTATAACAACATTTTCAGTTCTAAACATTTCTTGAATATATAATATATTTATTAAAACATGATGCTGAAGTGTGTTTGCATGGGTACTTTCAAGGTAATTTTCTAGCCAACCATTATTTTTCAGGTCCTTTGGACAACACAGAAACAAAGATGGCTTGCTGTGTTTTTGTCATATTTTCAGTCCCGTATCTGCCATGATTCTTGGGCATCTTTTATGTTTCACCAACAGTGTTACTGAACTTTTTTGCTAAAAGGGGACCTTACTGGTGTTTGCATTAGAAATGCTAGTTGCAGAATAATAGTCATTGTAAAAATAATATTATAACAATAATAGCTAATGTTTGTTGAGACTTTAATATGAATGTCAGGCACTATCATAAGTACCTGACTAATTTCACTCATTAAACCTGCACTACAACCCTAAGAGTGATACTACAAATTATCTTCATTTTCCAGATAAGAAACCAGAACCCTACGTGAGTAGTTTTCCCCTGCAATTATGCAACTTGGGGCCTTGGGGACACTGAAACCAAGAGATGATTTAATAACAAATCCAAGGTCACATAGCTAGTAAGATGTGAAGCTGAAGTTTGAACCCAGGCAGTCTGGTTCTAGAACTGATGCTCCTGTTATATTATTATTTATGAATATGCTTGGGATGTTGTGACTTCTTCCTGTGCTGTATGGGCTGTACCAAATGAAACTAGATCCTGCTCTCTTTACCTTTTCTGTCAAAATTATCTGTAAAGAACAAATATGAGCAGAAGTAGTAAACGATTTCATTTTCTGCAAAGAGCTGCATATAGGTTATAGGCAGATTATGTTAATGGGATAGGTATCTAAAAGGTATTGCAATTTGGTCATTGGTTCTTTCTCCTGTCTCAATTGCTCACAGAACTTTACACCTGATCGTTTTTACTCCTTCAGTCTTTTCCCAGTTGCTTCCTATAAACATCCAGGTTAAGTCTCCTGATCACTTTGCAAATGATTCTTTTATTCAGAGATCTTCAGTGTTTTGAGTGGCTACTAAACTAATTTTAATAATTTTCAGAATGGCCTATTTCAGTTCTCCCATGGGTTTCATTCTAGTTAATCATCATACTGCAGATACTTCAAAAGAAAGAGAAGCTAATCAATTTGAGCTTTGCTAAGAAAGAAGAAATGGCAACAAAGTTGATGCCCCCTTTCTCCCACACTGGGACTTAGTGCAGACGATTCCAATTTCTTGGCATTCTTTCCTTTGGGATGAAAATGGCTTATATTTAGGATAACTATAGGATAATTTATCATTCCACTTGGAATGATTTTGAGTGAAAATAATTACATAAGGATAACAGATGTACACCATGACTGTCCTGGGCAAACAAGATATAGGGGGGCACCCTACTGGAGTAAGGCTCAGGTCTCAAGGTTGCCATCTTTCCCACACCAGTAGGATCAACTAGTCTGTCATTGGAATAGAATGAATTGATGCCAGCAGTAGTAGTCATCATGTGCAATCAGGCCTCAAGTTTTATTGTATCCTTTCACTCTCCCTCATTCTCCCCTCCCCCTCCTTTTCCCTCAGAATTGGGGGATGGAAGAAAAGAGAGCTTATATTTTATTGTCAATTTTCTAATCACATTCAGAGGAGCGAAGCTAATTAAGCCAATAACAATGTTTATGAATGTATCTTTTTTAAAAGGGAGATGACAATATATAGGAAAATTCCCACATGTAGGCTAATAGCAGCTTTTTCTTTTTCCTCCCATCCTCTATGATTATGTAAACATACAGAAGTCTAACACCCTACACAAGTGTATTGTGGGGTATGGGATTAAGTACCAAATTGCTGAACATATCACTAGTATTTTGGATTTGCTGAGTGCAGTCTTCCCATTAAAACTAAGTGTTCAGTAGGGAGGCGTGGTGGCTCACACCTATAATCCCACTACTTTGGGAGGCCGAGGTGGGTGGATCACTTGAGGTCAAAAGTTCGAGGCCAGCCTGGCCAATATGGTGAAACCCCGTCTCTACTAAAAACAAAAACAAAAACTAAGTGTTCAGTGAGATTGTAGCCTATGCTACAACAATAGTAATGCCAATTGTTTTAGAGAAAAGTAAATGAGAGGCTACCAGTTGTGTTTAGAGGAGGTCGACGTTTTATTTTAGACAAAATTCACAGGAAATCACAGTGGGAATGTGATAAGGGGTTTGAATGATTGATGGGGACAGGAAGAATTCATTTGAGAGACTAGAGATGAGTCAGTATTCTAGATCGTGAAGTAAAATAGTGAGTCATGTAGTGACTTAGCATGGGTTATCCTTAAATCCCAGTGTCTTAAGTGTATTTTTTATTCATACTGCATGTCTAAGGAGGGTTGGCAAGGAGTGCTCATAGACCCACAAGGAATCCAGGCTGAGTGTGGCACCATCAACATATATTTCCATGACCATAGTGGTGGTGGGGAATTGGAACATGGTAAATTACACATAGGAATAAAAAAAAAGAAACAACCAAGGTTAAATTTTTTTTTGACTGTGCCACAAAATTTATGAATTGAACTTGCCATGCATCACTAATAATTTTCAAATTGGTCTTTAGGTTTACATTAGCAGCTAATTTTTTGTGGTACACTTAAATGTAATTTATGATTGGCATCTGTATATAATTAAATGAAAAGCATTGCAAAGATTTCTATTTTGGTATTTCTCATGATCTTCAATTTTTTTTTAGGTGAATCTATTAGGTTTTCTAAAGATAACTATTTTTTTTTTTTTACAAAATATTGGCATTTTAATCTCTCTATAACTGGAGGGTGAATTATTTTTCACCAGAGTAAAACAGGTCCAAAGTCCCTTATCTAAATTCCTAATTTCAAAAATCTCTGAAAACAAAGTTTTTTCATAACTCATTTGGCAACAAACCCCACCTGAATTACATGAGGCTATTTGTGGTATTTATCGCACTTCAATGTGAATATGAATATATTTTGCCACAGATGTATCAATATATTTGATTCTAAACTGCTTCCTCAGACCCTCTTAATGTGTTACATAATGTAAAGTATATGCCCATATTTCCTTTCAAAAATCTGAAAAATTGTGAATATCAAACACATCTGTCTTAAAAGGTTTCAGAAAAGGGACAATAGACCTATATTTCCATTCTCTTAACAAGTTCACAAAGTGGTATTATGATCCAAATTTAATCTAAATAATTTCCAAAACAAAAATTTTCAGGTCCTTAGTTTTCTAAATTATTTTAATATTAAAAATATTCATTATTCATTTTAACCTGTAGTAACAACAGGAGATACTTTGAAATGCTTGATTTTATCAAGCCACTAGGTGGCATCTTTGTAAAAATAAAAGCACATCAAAAGAAATGTTTATTACATAAATAAATGCTGAGATGAATAAAGGTAGATGTTTCATGAGAAATACGAAGTCGTTTGGTGGAATAAATCCTGAGAAAATGCATAGATTTATCATGAAAAGGAAAATGGAAAATGGTATTGTAAAATTACTCTTTCACTTTTGGAATTGAGAAGCTTTTTCCTATTGGTTGTTTTCATTAAGTTTGAATATAAATTTATTATGTAACCAAACTACATTTGTGTGTATGTGCGTGTATGTGTGC